CCAATTAAAGAAGCCAATGACATGTTAGTTTTATATTGTGTTTTCCACTAGTATATCCCTGTTGATTTGTTTGTGCCTTTTATTAACTGCCATTTTCTAAAATTTTTTTCAATAAAGGGAAGACGTGAAAAAAATTACTCAGAACAGCAATATATAATAAACAATTAAAAAATCAACAATAAGGGAGTTGTTAGATAAATTAAGGTAGGGCTGAATCTAATTCTCCTGGGTCTGGCCCATAGGAAGTATTTAATACTTATTAAATGAATGGTATACTACCGTGTTGCAATATTATTTACTCAGGTGCATGTGAAATCAGTTTAAGGGAAAAATAACTTTCACAAAACATAGGAATTACATCTATAGAAAACCTATGCTGCCGGGCGCGGTGGCTCAGCCTGTAGTCCCAGCACTTTGGGAGGCGGAGGCGGGAGGATCGCTTGAACCTAGGAGTTCCGAGGCCAGCCCGGGCAACACAGACAGATCCCAGTCTCTACAAAAACTATATTTAAAAAATTAGCTGGGCGTGGTGGTGCGAGCCTGTAATTCCAGCTACTTAAGGTCAGGGAGGTCGAGGCTGCAGTGAGCCATGATCGCGCCACTGCATTCCTGCCTGGGGGATAGAGACCCTGTCTGAGAAGTGAAGGAAAGGGGAATGGTAGAGGGAAGGGGAAGAGAAAGAAAAGAAAACCTATGGAGGTACGTTAATAATCAGAAGGGGCCAGAGGAAGCCACCTGACACATTTGTGAGACAATTTAAAAGGCGTTCTCATACATTCTCACTTTGATACAACAACCCTGCAAAGTGCGCACGGAAGGTGTTATTAACTCCGTTTTACAGGTAAGGAGATCGACCCACTGAGGTCAGGAGTGACTGACCAAGGCGGAGCCAGGACTCTAGCCCCCGCCTCCCGGCCACTGGTCCCGGTCTCCTTCCCCGCCACCACTCGGCCACCGTCATTGGTGTTCAGAGTTTCGGTTCTCTTTTCTGTGATCGTATTACTTATGCAAAACGAGCCCAGTCACTTGCGCGGCCAGAGAGGGGCAGGTGCTGGGCGGCGGCTGACGGGCGCAGCACCCTAGGCCCAGTGTCTGGCTCCAGCCCCGCATCCGGCGCCGGCCCCGCATCCAGCTCTGGCCCTGCGACAATAGAGTCCGGAAGTGCAGGCAAAGCGGCTCCCGGGAGCGCCGCGCGGTCCTGCGCGGGATCAGCGAGGGCCGCGCCCCGGCGGGCGGGCGGCATGGCTGCAGTGCTGGCTCTCAGGGTGGTCGCGGGGTTGGCGGCCGCAGCGCTGGTGGCCATGCTCTTGGAGCACTACGGCCTGGCGGGCCAGCCCTCGCCGCTGCCGCGCCCCGCGCCCCCCAGGAGGCCGCACCCTGCGCCAGGGCCCGGAGACAGCAACATCTTCTGGGGCCTGCAGGTGACGCGGCGGGAAGCCGGGCCGGGAGGCAGGTGCAGATCGGGCACCGTGCGGTGGGACCCTTAGATCTCTCTGTTCAATACCTGTTTTCGGCAGATATCCGACATTCACCTGAGCAGGTTTCGAGATCCAGGCAGAGCGGTAGACTTAGAGAAATTCTGTTCTGAAACTATTGACATCATTCAACCAGCTCTCGTCCTAGCAACAGGTAGGGAGGCTTGCCGTGCTGTGGTGGTGGTCCATTGTGATTCAATTCTTGTGTAAACCTACAGGAGACCTGACAGATGCCAAAACAAAGGAACAGTTGGGATCCAGGCAGCATGAGGTAGAATGGCAAACCTACCAGGGTATTCTGAAGAAGACAAGAGTCATGGAAAAAACCAAGTGGCTGGATATCAAAGGAAATCATGGTAAGAGCCAAGAGCCAGATACAATAAAGACAGAATGTTTGCTTTTTTTTTTTTTTTAAATTAGATGCATTCAATATTCCAAGTCTGGACAGCATCAAGAATTATTACAGGTACTGTAATAAACAGAAGACAGACCACTATGACACTAACACCCTCCTGTCTTCTATTTTTTAGGAAATATTCTGCTGTACGTAGAGATGGCTCTTTCCATTATGTCCACAGTACTCCCTTTGGCAACTATTCGTTCATCTGTGTAGATGCCACTGTAAATCCAGGGCCTAAGAGACCCTATAATTTCTTTGGAATTTTAGATAAGGTGCAGTAAAAATCTTACTTCCCTTTGTAGCTTTTAAGATCCTTCCATTTTTCTCCCATCTCAGAAAAAGATGGAGGAGCTCTTATTACTGGCCAAGGAAAGCAGTCGGAGCAACCATACAATTTGGTTTGGACACTTTACAACATCCACTATTCTTTCTCCATCACCAGGAATCCGGTCAATAATGAGGTGAGACAAGCTTCCAAAATCAGAATTAATTTTTCATTTATTTCATTTATTTTTCATTGGTTAGTTCGGCTATAGCTTATTTGTGTGGACATCTCCATACACTTGGTGGACTGATGCCTGTTTTGCACACTCGTCACTTCCAGGGCACTTTGGAACTTGAGGTGGGAGACTGGAAGGATAATAGGAGGTAAGGGAACCTCCCCATAGAAGAAAACTTATACTAAATTACCTTATCATTATCTGGTCTTTAGGTACCGGATTTTTGCTTTTGATCACGACCTCTTTAGCTTTGCAGATTTGATCTTTGGGAAGTGGCCTGTGGTTCTTATCACCAATCCTAAATCACTCCTTTATAGTTGTGGTGAACATGAACCACTAGAAAGACTTCTTCACTCAACACACATCAGGTATGTAGCAATTTTTTAGAATTTACTTTCAGAACCATGTGTTTTATATATGCTCTCATTTTAGAGTCTTGGCCTTTTCCTTATCCTCCATTACTTCTGTCACAGTTAAGATTGATGGAGTTCATTTAGGCCAGGCTGTTCATGTGTCTGGTCCCATTTTCGTACTGAAGTGGAATCCTAGAAACTACAGTAGTGGGACACATAACATAGAAGTAATCGTCCAGGTAAGTTAGTAATTTATATTTACTATGTAAATGAAAGTTACTTTTCTTCTGTGGTTATTACTAGGATTCTGCTGGAAGAAGTAAGAGTGTTCACCACATATTTTCTGTTCAAGAGAATAATCATCTCAGTTTTGATCCCCTGGCATCATTTATTCTCCGTACTGATCACTACATCATGGTAAGTGAATTCAATTAAATATTACATATGTTTCTATTTCACGTTAACATCTATTTCCCTGCAGGCCCGGGTCCTTTTTGTGCTGATTGTGCTGAGCCAGCTCACCATTCTCATTATTTTTAGATATCGAGGATACCCAGAGCTTAAAGGTTAGTTATGGTTCCTTTTATTCCTATAAGCCTTCACTGGGTTTTTCAACTTTATGTTTTTTAGAACCTTCAGGGTTTATAAATCTGACCTCATTTTCTCTTCATGTCTTGAGCAAAATAAACATCTTCTACTATTCTGTGTTGTTGTTGACCCTGTATACAGTGCTGGGTAAGTAAATTAGTACAGATTATGGGGAATTTTCTCCTCCTTTTTTGTCCATTGCCTCTTTTAGGTCCATGGTTTTTTGGTGAAATCATTGATGGCAAATTTGGTTGCTGCTTTTCCTTTGGGATATTTGTTAATGGACATTTCCTACAAGGCAGCATAACATTTATAATTGGAATTCTCCAGGTAAGAAGTCAGAAAAGCAATTTAAGAACATCTGGGAGTAAGCTATGGTTCTGTTCTTTTCCAGCTGGCGTTTTTTAACATCCCCTTGATGGCTTACATGTGTTGGAGCTTGCTGCAGCGGTGCTTTGGTCACAACTTCAGGTCTCATCTCCATCAAAGAAAATACTTGAAAATTATGCCTGTTCACCTACTTATGCTACTGCTGTACATCTGGCAGGTTTATTCCTGCTACTTTCTTTATGCAACATACGGCACCCTAGCTTTTTTATTCTCCCCTTTGCGGACCTGGTTGACACTGCTGACACCTGTTCTCATTCGTTATGTGTGGACACTGAACTCCACCAAGTTTGGAATCTTCATGGTGCAGTTAAAAAGCCACCTGAGCTCCTGAAGGCCATGTCTCACCACTGGCAGCTGGGCAGAAGCCCAGCCTCTGTGTCTGTAGCCCAGGCCTCTACCCCAGTAGCAGGTGGAGGGCCAGGATTGGTGGGTGAGCTTTAGGGAGCAGCTGCTCGTTTGGAGTCCTGGACGTTGGAGGGATTACCCACTACTGATACCTGCAGAATGGACTGCAGAAAAGTCTCAAAAATAATGCCTTTATTCCTTCCCTCCCTAAGGAGGCAAAGAGTTGATTTACCTTTGTGAAGAGAAAACCCTTATCTAGGACATCCACAGGGTAGAGGTTGGGTGTGTGTACGGGAGTGTCTGAGGCCCAGTGTGTTTTTTAGGGTTACCCCATGTAAAGCACTTACCGCTGTGCTTGGAATTCAGCAGCTGTCAAAGGTGCAATTTCAGGGGCAGGGAACCTTTGAGGATCTGGGCCCGACCCTCACTACCCCTGAGATATTAGTTCCCAGGCCTGTTTTCCCACAGGATTGTGGGCTCTCTGCTTCCTTAGTCGGAAGTGTTTTCAACTAATCAAATAAATGAATGAATGATGAATAAGAAAGACGGTGAGCCTGAGGCTTGCTTGTGTAGCCT